GAGAGCAGCCTGGTCAATACAGTGAGACCCTGTCTCTTAAAAAATTATTTTTTAAATAAATAAATGTTATTTTTTTACTTAGATGGAGACAGAGTCTCCCTCTATTGCCCAGGCTGGTCTTGAACTCCTGGTCTCATGTGATCTTCCTACCTGGGCTTCCCAAAGTGTTGAGTAAATTACAGGTGTGAGCCACTGAGCCCAGCCAGTTTTCTTTCAAAGGAAAAAGAACTGGTTGTCGAGTTCCTTCCGAGAAGGCAAAAGACAGCTGAGCAGGGCAAGAAAGCCGTGCCTTTGGGAGGAGCAGAGTTCATGGTCTAATTCCTGTTGCTTTAGCCTCCGATTGTTACTTGCGGGGAGAGCCGATAACATCGGATGGGTACAGGGCTGCGGAACTGGAGCGCCTTGGCTATTTACACTGACCTGGAAAATGTCAGGATAAATGACAGAAGGCGGGGGTTGGTGACTGCACTCCTTCTAGAAGTCTCAACGCTTTGTGGGTATTGAGTTGTGTTTTTTCCCCCTCACGGTTGACTTGTCACTAAGTCACTAAGGATGGCCTGTAAATGGGGTGACGGCTGGGGGAAGGGAGGACCTTAAAGTGAGACAGGCACCCCCACACAGGTCACAGTTTAAAAGACGATGGTTCAGACCGTTATGCGAAATGATCTCAGAGCGGCTGTTCACCTTCCCCAAAGCTGCATTAAAAGAAATAAGGATGGGTGACAACCCCTTTAGAAGACAGACCCCCACACTGAGGCTAGCCCTCTTATCGGCTGGCCAGGGCGAGGAGGGGTGTGTGCAGGGTCGCCCTCGATGCCGCAGCCGGGGCCAGTGGGCACGAATGCGGCCCCACGCCAGGCTTGGCCTCCGAACCCGCTAGGCGCGCGCGCACGGTAGAAGCGCGCGCCTCCGTCCCTCGCGAGCGCGCCCCCCACCCCTCTCCGTCGCACGCGCCGAGCCCCGGCGCCCCCGCCCGCCCCGCGCTCCCACAGCCCGAGCGCCGCTCAGCTGACCCGCGGGCGCCAGACGCGGCGGCTCTCAGCTCGCGAGCGCAGCTGCGGCTGCGAGGGCCTCTCAGGCCGACACTCCCCCCGCGCCCCTCCCCCACCCGGCCGGGCTCCGGACCCGCCGCGCGCGAGCCCGCGGCCGCTTCCCCCGCGCCGAGCGAGGAGGCAGGCTGCGGCGGCGAGAGGCGGCTGCGCGGCCATGGGCGCGCCAGTGTCGCCCTAGGGCGGGCGCACAGACCACAGCCGGAGCGGTGGTGGCAGCCTCCGCAGAAAGCCTTCCCGGGCGGCGGCGGCGGCGGCCCCTGGAGCAGCGCGGCCGGGATGAGCGGGAGCTGCGCGGCGCCCGGCCCGGGCTCGGGCTCCTCCCCGGCCGCCTGCCGCTTCGCGCACTACTTCGTGCTGTGCGGGATCGACGCGGACAGCGGGCTGGAGCCTGACGAGCTGGCGGGTAAGGCCAGGGCTGCGGCGGCGCTGAGCCCCATTTTCATTTGATTTTTTTTTTATATGGTAAGAGATACGGGGTCAACCTTCATTCTTCTGCGTAAAGATATCCAGTTTTCCCAGCACCATTGACTGAAGAGACTGTCCTTTCTCCATTGTATGTTCTCGGCACCTTTGTCTAAAGTGAGTTCACTGTAAATGTGTGGATTTATTTCTAAAGCTTTTTTGTTTCTGTTACATTATGTAGTTTTGTACCAATGGCTAGAAGCAGATCGTCATGGCAAGAGCCAAGGTGCTGCAAATACGACTTCAGGTAAAAATAAAATTAAGAACAAGGATGGGCTATCTAGATATTAACTATGTATTATTTGTTGTAGGCGAAAATTTTGACCAGAGTCCTTTGAGAAGAACATTCAAATCCAAAGTTCTCGCCCACTATCCTCAGAATATAGAATGGAACCCTTTTGATCAAGATGCGGTGAACATGGTATGTGTTTTTTTTCCCCTCATTTACTCTTTCATTCTGATTTTTTTTTTTCTTTCTTTCACAGTTGTGCATGCCTAAAGGGCTATCTTTCAGGACACAAACGGACAATAAAGACCCCCAGTTTCACTCATTTATAATTACCAGGGAAGATGGTTCTCGCACCTATGGTTTTGTTCTCACTTTTTATGAAGAAGTTACAAGTAAGCAAATCTGCACAGCAATGCAGACACTTTACCAGATGCACAACGCTGAGCATTACAGCAGTGTGTATGCTTCATCTTCCTGCAGTATGGACTCATTGGCAAGTAGTCTTGATGAAGGAGATACAACTTCCCTTTTGAAACTCCAGCGATACAACTCCTATGATATTAGCAGAGACACCCTGTATGTTTCAAAAAGTATATGCTTGATCACACCGTTACCATTCATGCAGGCCTGCAAGAAATTCCTTATCCAGCTTTACAAGGCTGTTACCTCACAGCAGCCACCACCCTTGCCACTTGAAAGCTATATCCACAATATTCTTTATGAAGTACCCCTTCCACCTCCAGGGAGGTCACTGAAATTTTATGGTGTTTATGAACCTGTCATCTGCCAGAGGCCTGGGCCCAGTGAACTCCCCCTCTCTGATTACCCCCTTCGGGAGGCATTTGAGCTCCTGGGATTAGAGAACCTGGTGCAGGTGTTTACCTGTGTTCTTTTAGAGATGCAAATCCTTCTCTACTCACAAGGTAGGTTTTCCTTGGATTTTACATTTTCCAAATCTTCCCTTTCCTTTTTCCTTGTTCTGTGCAGATTATCAACGCCTGATGACTGTGGCAGAAGGCATCACCACACTTTTGTTCCCATTTCAATGGCAACATGTTTATGTGCCCATTCTACCTGCTTCTCTGCTACATTTTCTTGATGCTCCTGTCCCTTATCTGATGGGCCTTCAGTCAAAAGAAGGAACTGACCGTTCTAAACTAGAACTTCCTCAAGAGGTAAAACTACAATGAATGATGAAGCATTTGCTTTAAACCTTTGTATTTCATTTTTCTCTTTCAGGCTAATTTGTGTTTTGTGGACATTGACAACCATTTTATTGAGTTGCCTGAAGAATTTCCACAGTTCCCCAATAAAGTGGATTTTATCCAAGAACTCTCTGAGGTTCTTGTTCAATTTGGGATCCCTCCTGAGGGCAGCCTACATTGCAGTGAGAGTACCAGCAAACTGAAGAATATGGTTCTGAAAGACTTGGTCAATGACAAAAAGAACGGCAATGTCTGTACTAATAACATCAGCATGTATGAGTTACTGAAGGGCAATGAAACCATAGCCCGCTTGCAGGCTCTGGCCAAGCGTACTGGTGTGGCTGTGGAAAAAATGGACCTCTCTGCTTCTCTGGGTGAAAAAGACAAGGATTTAAAACTGCATTGTGAAGAGGCAGAACTAAGGGACTACCAGCTCAATGTACAGCTCCGAGAGGTCTTTGCTAACCGTTTTACACAGATGTTTGCAGATTACGAAGCATTTGTCATTCAGACTGCCCAGGACATGGAATCCTGGCTGACCAACCGGGAACAGATGCAGAACTTTGACAAAGTAAAAAGAACCATAGTTTTCCTTTTGTGGTTGCACTAATAATTTCCTAATTATCTCATTACAGGCTTCCTTTCTGTCTGACCAGCCTGAGCCTTACCTGCCATTTCTTTCACGCTTCATTGAAACACAGATGTTTGCCACCTTTATTGATAATAAAATTATGTCTCAGTGGGAAGAGAAAGATCCTTTGCTTCGGGTCTTTGACACTCGGATTGATAAGATAAGGCTGTATAATGTAAGGGCACCCACCTTGCGGACATCTATATATCAGAAATGCAGCACTTTAAAAGAAGCAGGTACATTTGCCATGCCTTTTAAATTAAATTAATGTCTCTAATTTATTATAAATTTAATTTATAGCCCAATCAATTGAGCAGAGACTGATGAAAATGGATCACACTGCAATCCACCCACATCTACTTGATATGAAAATTGGTCAAGGCAAATATGAGCAGGGGTTCTTTCCAAAGTTACAGTCCGATGTCTTGGCAACAGGACCAACCAGTAACAAGTAAGCATGTTCTTCACTTGAGTAGTTGGTTGGAACACATTTTTAAATAATTTGATTGTTTCAGTCGCTGGGTAAGTCGGAGTGCCACTGCACAGCGCAGGAAAGAACGCCTTCGCCAGCATTCTGAGCATGTTGGGCTGGACAACGACTTGAGGGAGGTATGTGGTCTACCTTCCTGGGGTGCCTCACATTCCTGTCATTGGCATTTCTCCATCCTCTTAGCCTTCCGGGGAACTTTTGGTCTGTCAGAACTCCATGGCATTCTGGGAGTGGGACCAGGGTCCACCTCCTCCTGCACGACTTCCTAAAAAATCCTTCTCTGAGTGCTGCCTGGTATGTTCTTTGCTTGAAAGTGCTTTACCAGATTACGCATTAAAAATACTCCTTGATTTTTTAGAAATATATGCAAGAGGCACGAAGTTTAGGAAAAAACCTGAGGCAACCCAAACTGTCAGACCTCTCTCCTGCAGTTATTGCACAGACCAACTGTAAATTCGTAGAAGGCTTATTAAAAGAATGTAGAATGAAGGTATGTATTATTCACTGATGCCAGACAGTGTGGGGTGCCTTATGACTACACGTGATATTCTTAGACAAAGCGCATGTTGGTGGAGAAGATGGGACATGAAGCGGTGGAACTTGGCCATGGAGAAGCAAACATCACCGGCCTGGAGGAGAACACCTTGATCGCCAGCCTTTGTGACCTGCTGGAGAGGATATGGAGCCATGGCTTGCAGGTCAAGCAGGTAACAGTTTTAGGAGGTCCTGGTGACATGGCTTATGAAATTTTTACACATCTTGTACTTTCAGGGGAAGTCGGCTTTGTGGTCACATTTAATTCAATTTCAGGACAGAGAAGAGAAACAAGAGCACCTTGCAGAATCACCAGGTATGACATCATTGGTAAAGAACTAGCAGCACTTCTAATATTTTGTTGATATTTTTCTACATAGTTGCCCTCGGACCAGAAAGAAGAAAATCTGACTCAGGAGTTATGTTGCCAACGCTCAGGGTCTCTCTTATTCAGGACATGAGGTATTTGTTATTAATACATGTGTTAGCATGTGTCTACATCTTTGCTGTTGCCACTATTCTTTAGGCATATTCAAAACATGAGTGAGATCAAGACTGATGTTGGACGAGCTCGGGCGTGGATAAGACTGTCTCTAGAAAAGAAGCTCTTGTCCCAGCATCTTAAGCAGTTGCTTTCTAACCAACCACTCACCAAGTAAGATACCATCTTTGATACATTTCTGTTTCTACTGTCTTGTGCTTGTCTTACCCTTTCCTAGGAAGCTTTATAAGCGATATGCTTTTCTACGTTGCGAAGAAGAAAGAGAGCAGTTTCTTTACCACCTTCTTTCTCTCAATGCTGTGGACTATTTCTGCTTCACCAGTGTGTTCACCACTATCAGTAAGTCTAGAGAATTGACCGTTAAGGGTTACCTTTTTAATTAATTTCTGCATTTTTCTTTCAGTGATTCCGTATAGGTCAGTGATCATCCCAATCAAAAAGCTGAGCAATGCAATAATCACATCAAACCCTTGGATCTGTGTATCAGGAGAGCTGGGAGACACAGGAGTAATGCAGATTCCCAAAAACCTCCTCGAAATGACCTTTGAGGTAGGTTCAGCTAATACCTTTCCTAGAAGAATGTACTAAATAACCTAAGGTCCTGTCCCTACAGTGCCAGAACTTGGGGAAGCTGACCACTGTTCAGATTGGTCACGATAACTCAGGACTGTTAGCCAAATGGCTAGTGGATTGTGTCATGGTCAGAAATGAAATCACAGGACATACATACAGGTAAGTAAATGGCCTTGGGAACTCAGAATTCTAAAAATAAAAAACTTGTTTTCTGTCCTACCAGATTCCCATGTGGGCGGTGGCTGGGGAAAGGCATTGATGATGGGAGCCTGGAGAGAATTCTTATTGGAGAGTTGATGACATCAGCATCAGATGAAGATCTAGTAAAGCAGTGTCGGACTCCACCCCAGCAGAAGTCACCCACCACGGCTAGGAGATTGAGCATCACTTCACTGACAGGAAAAAACAACAGTAAATTTATTTAAATTTTTCTTATGTGCTCCTGAGAATGCAGCCACTGTTTATTATTTTACAGAACCCAATGCTGGGCAGATACAAGAAGGAATTGGAGAAGCTGTGAACAATATTGTGAAACATTTTCATAAACCTGAAAAAGAGGTATTTATGGGCTATAAAACTTAGTATAGTGGTTTTCTTTGGCACTGTGTGTTATGCCCCACAGAGAGGAAGCCTCACCGTGTTGCTGTGTGGAGAAAATGGCCTGGTTGCAGCCCTTGAGCAAGTTTTCCACCATGGGTTCAAATCTGCCCGCATCTTTCACAAGAATGTCTTCATCTGGGACTTCATAGGTAAATAAAGTAGATGTGTATTACATTAAGGTTATTGTGACATAATTCTGACTTTTTTCCTCAGAGAAAGTGGTTGCTTATTTTGAAACAACTGACCAGATTCTAGATAATGAAGATGATGTCCTTATTCAGAAATCATCCTGCAAAACCTTCTGCCACTACGTAAATGCTATTAATACTGCACCCAGGAACATTGGGAAGGATGGCAAATTCCAGATTTTAGTTTGCCTTGGAACAAGGTACAAAACCAGTTTTTTATTTTCCCTATCTTTGCTCAGGAATTGTTTCTGTTTGGGTCTGTAGGGATCGCCTGCTCCCACAGTGGATTCCATTGTTAGCTGAGTGTCCTGCCATCACTCGAATGTATGAAGAGAGCGCTCTCCTGCGAGACCGCATGACTGTCAACTCCCTTATCCGAATTCTGCAGACCATTCAGGACTTCACCATAGTCCTAGAAGGATCACTCATCAAAGGAGTGGATGTGTAACCCAACTGGCTAGAAACTCTCAGTCCAAACCTTGCTCCTTCCCCAACTAGGGGACCGATTTGGACTTGTCTGACAGTAGTGAGTCACTGCAGGGGCAGCCAAACATATGCCCCATTTGGAACAATCCTCACTCTACAGACAAGGCAAAATGTTGTATTGTAGTTCATTTGAACCTGGAATTTAGTATAAAATAGAGTATTTTCATGTGTTAGATGTGTGTAAATATGCTATCTTCTTTAAGAAATTATATTACTCTAATAAGATGCTTTTCTTAGATTGAATATTCCTGTGACTTAAAATAAGTAGCTTAAAAATGTTGGGGGTTGGGGGGAAGAGTGGTGCTAGCCAGGAAGAAGCCAGTAAACATGTAAATATAGTGCAACCCAGTCGGGCTTTTTTTTTTCTCCAGGTATCACAAAGAAACCCAGAATGCATTGTTATGTAGTAGCCATCCATCTTGGAGTCTGATCCTTTGTATTGTGGATGCACACAGCTTTACCTACTGTACTGGTAGTCTTCACTTCTATCTTTTAAGTTACAAACTGTTTTATATATTTGAATCGCTAGTCACTTTTCCAGTCTTTTGGAAAAAAATTTCAGTCCGCACAAGATGATATAATTGGAGTATTTTAAACACTAGACCCCAGGAGCTTGGCTGAACTGGAAAGAGAACATACAAAGCTCTGAGAAATGTGTTCAATTGTGGGATTATAACTTCTTTACACTTCGGAAAGATTAGCCTAGACTAACTTCATTCTTGGCATTTTTATTCTTGTTATTTGAGGTACTTTGGGAAGATGTGAATTTCAGTGTTAGATTCATAGTGATAAGAACTGCAAACAGCAATTTGATTCTGTACTTTTAATTTGGCCATCTAAACTGTGCAGTGGTCTACCTCTTAAGGATAACCATGAGCCCTGTCTTTGTTAGGGTCTAATCACCCACCTCTCCAGGGCCCATCCCCCCTCGGGAAATGGAAGGAATGTCTAAGGAGGAGGAGGGCTGTGTGTGGCTTGGAATGTTTTTGTGAAAGCATTTGTTGACCATGATAATGCAAATAACAGAAGGAGAGAGAGAATGAACCCTTTCTGGGTGTTTCAGGGCAAGCTTTACGTTCCTTTGTAGGAAGGGGAGTAATAATGTAAAACAACTGACCCAGAGAAGCTAAAAGCCACTGGCAGCACAGGCTGACAAAATGGAAGCAAAGCAAGAGGTGGCAACAATTTTGAAAGACCAAAAGTTGTGAGTAACTTTCCAGTTTGATAGTTTATAAAGAAGTTAAGTAAATGTAGTATTGGCTAGTTACTGTAAGTCCTCATCTTCTGGTAGGTCCTGTAACTCTAATTAGGCATTTGTACATTTTTAGCAGCAAAATTGCCTCAGCAGAGCTCCCAGTTTTATTCCCAGTTGTGGCTGAAAAGCAAAGCCATGGCATCAGTATCCTTGTGCAATCGGAGGTTGCTGGGCTTTCACCACCTGTGTTGTTAACCTTATTTCCTGGAGGAAGAAACAGATGAAACAAGTGCCTAACTCCCTTTATCAAACACAGCCAAGGACAGCCTCTTTTAACATGTGACTTCATACTTGAGGAAAAGGAGAGTTGACAGCTGTATTTAAAAACCCATGGAGCCGGGTGCGGTGGCTCACGCCTATGATCCCAGCACTTTGGGAGGCCGAGGCAGGCGGATCACAAGGTCAGGAGATTGAGACCCTCCTGGCTAACACCGTGAAACCCCGTCTCTACTAAAAATACAAAAAATTAGCCGGGCGTGGTGGCGGGTGCCTGTACAGGAGGCTGAGGCAGGAGAATGGCGTGAACCCGCGAGGCGGAGCTTGCAGTAAGCTGAGATCGCGCCACTGCCCTCCAGCCTGGGCAACAGAGCAAGACTCCATCTCAAAAAATAAATAGATAAAAATAAAAACCCATGGAAATGGTTTAAGAAAATGGTTCTGGGTACACCAGAAATTTGTTTGCCTGAAGCTAAAGTGTGTCTACAATGGTACAGCTCTTCCAGGGACATGGGAAGTTTATCGTGGGAGATATCCAGAACCTGTTTTACACTGGGCTCCTACTGTGTTTGGTGATCAGAAACTATAGAGGGGTCCAACCCAGGATTTCATGTTTGTATCTTCATAAGGCCATGCTCCTGACAGGTCTAGGCAACCTGGGGGATGACTTAGGTTAATGTGCTAGGATTGACACACCTCATCCAGCCTTCTTACTTTGTGGATGGGAACACTTAAGGAATAGAGAGATTAAATCTTACACTTACCCCACAGCTGGTTACTGACAACACAAGCTCTAGAATTCATGTTTGTTTGTTTGTTTTATTTCACCAGGCTGCATGAGACTGACCTTCCGGCATTCTTACTAATAGTCTTTCTATTATACTATTGGATCTTTATTCATCCACCTATACAAGTAGGAAATAAGGATGAATATTCATTTAGAAGAATTAATATTCATATTAACACATTGCTCTCAGATTATTGGGAATTAACATCTTGTAAAAACTGGGAGCAGGCCAGGTACGGTGGCTAACGCCTGTAATCCTGACACTTTGGGAGTCTGAGGCGGGTGGTTCATCTGAGGTCAGTCGGGAGTTCAAGACCAGACTGGCCAACATGGTGAAACCCCGTCTCTACTAAAAAAAAAAAATAGACAAAAATTAGCGGGGGGGTGGTGGCAGGGCCTGTAATTCCAGCTACTCAGGAGGCTGAAGCAGGAGAATCGTTTAAACACAGGAGGTGGAGGTTGCAGTGAGCCGAGATTGTGCCACTGCACTCCAACCTGGGTGACAAGAGCGAGACTCCGTCTCAAAAAAAAAAAAAGAAAAAAACTGCAGCCAAAGTTGGATTTGCGGCCTATGAATAAAACCATTACTTTAAAAAGTAATACCCCCAAAAAAGTTACACCTGAAGTTTCATCTTCATGCCTTTGTGTAATATTACTATAATGGTGAAATGATGATTTAAAAAAAACACATCAGAACTGACACATCCTCTTGGATGATGGGTCCTTCAGTCACCTTGTGAGCCCATGTACTTATTCCGTTGATACAGCCTGTGCTATAAACATGTGGGGCCCTCCTTGTGTGAGCTGCTTGAATGGCCAGTACCCCCATTCTTTTGAATATTCCCAATGGCAGTCAATCTTGGCCTTTAAGAATAAATTTAAATATTTGGAAATAGTCCTTAGGATCCAAGTTTGATCAATGAAAAGGATGCTTAAGCTGAGTTTGGGGTCACATAAGAAGTGCAGTTATAAAGAAATAAGACATGTTGGGCATGGCAGTACACACCTGTAGTCCCAGCTGCTTGGGAAGCCAAGGCAGGAGGATCACTTCAACCCAGGAGTTTGAGTCCAGCCTGGGTAACATAGGGAAACCCCATCTCAAAAAAACAAAACAAAGGACTTAGTTTTTATGTGGCTCATAAGTGTCTCTAAGTTATACCAAAAGTTTGAGCACAACAGTAGTAGCAGAATGCTTAGAATAAATGCTTGACTTTTAAGCTGACTTTTGGAAGGACCATACCCACATAGAGGCATCTTTTCTGCTGTGGTAATTTTTTAAATTAATACATTGCTTTAGGATTACATCTCAAAGTAAATAAAAAAATCAATATTTAATTTGTTTTTTTCCTGCAAATAAATTAAATGCTGGGACCATAATGATTATTTTTGCATAGTAATAGCTGGTGAAGAAGTTGTTTTAAAATTAAATTGCCAAAAGTATTACCTCTTGAAAAATTTATTTTCCCAAAGTTTTTCATATGTCATGAAACCCCTAATCTTGACCTTTATGACACAGTGGCATTACACTGATGTTGGAAGCATGTGTGAGATCTGTGCCCTGGTCGGGAGTCATATGCCTTAAAAATGACTGCGAGTCAGTGTGAAGTAGTATAAAGTGGAGTCCTACGTGGGAAAAAGCAGGCTACTGAGGACAAAAACCTCCCAACCCTCCCCACCTTGTTTTCCACTGGGAATGAGAATTTGATATGAGAAACTTCAACCTTGCAGAAGTGTGGATTTCCCTCTGAAATTTAAATGTTTCACACATTTTTGTACCTTTTGTAACCTTGTGGTATTTACTTTCACATGGCTTTTTAAAAAATTATTTTAATGAACTTCTATCACACTATATGAATGATATGGGGGAAATACTGAACTGCTCATATTTCCTTTTTTGGCAATAAAGCACTGTTATATGTAAATGTAAGTGAAAAAGAGGTTCAAGACTATACAACAGCTTATGTGTAGTATATGTTGACATCCCTAAGGTATTTTGAAACATGAGGTGACAGACAAGGACCTCAAATTTCCAGGGAAATATTTATTTCACAACATTAGGAGTGTAGCTCTTCATAATGAAATATCTTCTTTCTGCTAAAGATTACAATTTTTCATTTAGGGAACTGTGAATATTTTCTGTGAGGTTTACAGAAACTAGTGTATCCTTTTCACTATGTTGAAAAGACAATCTGAACTTTAGCTATTTATATTTCAGTATTAACACACCTTCACTGATTGAGAGTCTTGAGCCCTTCTCTACTTTTATAAAGTGAATCCTATTTCCAAGTCATCCATGTCTTTTGAAGTCTGTTTCTTATATAAGTATTTATTACTTTACTGTTTAGCATAAATAGGAGACAGAAAAGGATAATAAACTACTAGGTCCTTTATTCCTATTAAAATAAATTTATAAATCCCTTGAATCAACTGAATTCTAAGCTTTTTGAAGAGGTTGCTGATGTAGTGTGATCAAAAGAATCTAAGGAGAACCTCCTCTCCAAAATCTGATTGGAGCTGTTCACCCTCTCAAGGACAAGATAAAGATTGACTTCAGAGATATATCACATCAAGCTAGAGGAAAAAAAAAAAACCTCAAATAAAATTTTTCCTCATTCGAAGGGATCCAGGGTATCCTTGGGTTATGTAGGAGGGAATCATATTTGTTCTAATTTACCTGAATGTACTTGTGTGTGAATCCAATCTTGATTCTAAACACCAAATCTTGTCAACAGTAGAGAAGTATAGTAAGGAGTTCCTGTTGTCAATCAAATGAGGGTGTGAAACATTTAGAATGCTCTGTGTTACACTTGAACCATGTATAAATGTAACCTGTGTATCTTTTTTTTAATTAGCTTTTCTGAATTTAAATTATATTGTTTTTCTTTGTATTGTTAGCAAAATGCATCAGAACTGGATTTTTTTTCTCATCTGAACATAATATAAAATTTGAAAGAGTATTGTGATATTAAGCACTTTAACATACATATCAGACAAACTGACGTGGGTTTTTCAGGTTTGGGAGTACATTTAAATATGACTTTTCATGCTTTGTTCTTTACAAATAAAACTGTGGGATTGATACTTTGTTTTGCTTCATTGTTGTAGAATCTTGA